TGCTAGGATTGTAGGCATGAGCCACCGCGCCCGGCCTCGTACGGTAATTCTGTGTGATGTTTAGGGACACGTCTCGGAGCTGGCGAACTGGACTTGGGGTGGGAGGGAAAGGAAGCATTAAAGATGCCCCCAGCTTTCACGGAGATGAGAACGGTGCCCCGGGAGGGCGGGACGGGATCAGGGTCCTGTGAACGGGGTATCAGTGTAAACTCCTCTGAGAGATATCAGGAAAAGCAGGAAGAAGCCTCTGGGACCCTTCGGGAGGTAACTCCTCTTCGCAGCGGGGCGCGCTCTCCCAGTCCCTGCAGCCGCCGCCGCCCTCTCCTGAGCTTCCTCGAGCGGACGCCAGGCAAGGGCGGGGGTCGTAGCGGGGCGGAGCGGGGCTTTGTCCACGGACCGCGCGAAGAGGCCTCAGGGCCCGGCGCGGGCGCCGGAGGGGGACTCGCTCGCAGGGGGAACGCGAAGGTTCCTCAGTCTGCGGGACGCAGAGCTCCGTGGGGCCGCGAGCCGGGGCCGGGGAAGCGACTCTGCCTAGGGGGACGTCGCGGGCGCGGGGCACAGGGTCCTGCGGGGCTGGAGGGCTACAGGCTGCGGCGCGCGCGAGCCGGAAGGCCGGGGATCGTGGGTTCTGGGGCCGCAGCTTCACGGGTTCGTCTCCCCCGCCTCCCCGGGGGAGCAGGATGTCAGGGGGTCGCCCCCGCCCGGGAGACAGGGTGTCAAGGGGCCCCCGGGGACGGGGCTTCAGGGGCACCCGGAGCCGCTCGGCCCCAGGGCGGGATGCGGGGACAGGGCCCCAAGGTACCAGGGCCACGAGGGGCGCGCGGGTCCCTTGGGGATGCGCGCGAGGAGGCGCCGTCCCTTCCTAGCAGGGGTCCCTGGGGACCCGCGGCCGCCTCCCGCGCCCCTCTGTCCCCTCCCGTGTTCGGCCTCGGGAAGTCGGGGCGGCGGGCGGCGCGGGCCGGGAGGGGGCGCCTCGGGCTCACCCCGCCCCAGGGCCGCCGGGCGGAAGGCGGAGGCCGAGACCAGACGCGGAGCCATGGCCGAGGTGTTGCGGACGCTGGCCGGTGAGTGCAGGCCTCGGCCCCGGGTGCCCGCGAGTGATGTGATTTTTCTACTCCTGTTTTCCAGGAAAACCAAAATGCCACGCACTTCGACCTATGATCCTTTTCCTAATAATGCTTGTCTTGGTCTTGTTTGGGTAAGACACATTTGACCATCGAGGCTGGCCTGGTCCTGAGTCTTGGCACACTTCCTTTCTGCAGTTACGGGGTCCTAAGCCCCAGAAGTCTAATGCCAGGAAGCCTGGAACGGGGGTTCTGGTGAGTGCAGGGAAGAGCAGGTGGAGCATCCATAAACTTCATCTCCTGTGTTCTCATTCTGCAGCATGGCTGTTAGGGAACCTGACCATCTGCAGCGCGTCTCGTTGCCAAGGTATAATGTCAGTGCCTCCCTTCAGTGGCTCCCAAACTCACGTGGCGGCGCTTTGTGCTTGCAGGATGGTCTACCCCCAGCCAAAGGTGCTGACACCGTGGTGAGTAAAGTTACTGACACTGAAACTGAACGCCATGTGACCGCACGCCTCTCTCCATGTGCAGTAGGAAGGATGTCCTCGTGGTGACCCCTTGGCTGGCTCCCATTGTCTGGGAGGGCACATTCAACATCGACATCCTCAACGAGCAGTTCAGGCTCCAGAACACCACCATTGGGTTAACTGTGTTTGCCATCAAGAAGTAAGTCAGTGAGGTGGCCGAGGGTAGAGACCGCTCCCCCAGCCCCCGTCCGCCTGCCTTGCAGATACGTGGCTTTCCTGAAGCTGTTCCTGGAGACGGCGGAGAAGCACTTCATGGTGGGCCACCGTGTCCACTACTATGTCTTCACCGACCAGCTGGCCGCGGTGCCCCGCGTGACGCTGGGGACCGGTCGGCAGCTGTCAGTGCTGGAGGTGCGCGCCTACAAGCGCTGGCAGGACGTGTCCATGCGCCGCATGGAGATGATCAGTGACTTCTGCGAGCGGCGCTTCCTCAGCGAGGTGGATTACCTGGTGTGCGTGGACGTGGACATGGAGTTCCGCGACCACGTGGGCGTGGAGATCCTGACTCCGCTGTTCGGCACCCTGCACCCCGGCTTCTACGGAAGCAGCCGGGAGGCCTTCACCTACGAGCGCCGGCCCCAGTCCCAGGCCTACATCCCCAAGGACGAGGGCGATTTCTACTACCTGGGGGGGTTCTTCGGGGGGTCGGTGCAAGAGGTGCAGCGGCTCACCAGGGCCTGCCACCAGGCCATGATGGTCGACCAGGCCAACGGCATCGAGGCCGTGTGGCACGACGAGAGCCACCTGAACAAGTACCTGCTGCGCCACAAACCCACCAAGGTGCTCTCCCCCGAGTACTTGTGGGACCAGCAGCTGCTGGGCTGGCCCGCCGTCCTGAGGAAGCTGAGGTTCACTGCGGTGCCCAAGAACCACCAGGCGGTCCGGAACCCGTGAGCGGCTGCCAGGGGCTCTGGGAGGGCTGCCGGCAGCCCCGTCCCCCTCCCGCCCTTGGTTTTAGCAGAACGGGTAAACTCTGTTTCCTTTGTCCGTCCTGTTGTGAGTAACTGAAGCCTAGGCCCCGTCCCCACCTCAAATCACACACACCCCCTCCCCACCACAGAGACACCATTACATACACAGACACACACAGAAAGACACACACAGACACAAAATCACACACACACCCTCCCCGCCACAGAGACACCATTACATACACAGACACACACAGAAAGACACAGACACAAAATCACACACACACCCTCCCCGCCACAGAGACACACCATTACATACACAGACACGCAATCGCAGATACGCCCTTCCGGCCACAGAAACACACCATTACACACACATACACAGAAAGACACACACAGACACACAATCACACGCAGCCCCTCCCCGCCACAGAGACACACCATTACATACACAGACACACACAGAAAGACACACACAGACACAAAATCACACACACACCCTCCCCGCCACAGAGACACACCATTACATACACAGACACACACAGACACACAATCACACACAGCCCCTCCCCGCCACAGAGACACACCATTACATACACAGACACACACAGACACACAATCACAGATACCCCCTCCCGGCCATAGAGACACACCGTTACACACACATACACAGAAAGACACACACAGCCCCTCCCTGCCACAGAGACACACCATTACATACACAGACACACACAGACATACACAGACACACACACAGACACACAATCACACACATCCCCTCCCCGCCACAGAGACACACCATTACACACACAGACACACACAGAAAGACACACATACACACAATCACACACACCCTCTTCTTGCCACAGAGACGCACCATTACATACACAGACACAGACACACAGAGACACAGACACACAAACATAGACACACACACACAGACACACACCAGACACGCAAAGACACACAGACACAGATACACAGATACAAAGACACAGACATATAGACACACAGACATGCACAGAGACACATGGAGACACATGCAAAAATGCACAGAGAAAGACATACAGAAGTGTACACACAGACACATAGACCACACAGACACACAGACATGCATGCAAACACACAGACATGCAGACATGCACACAAACACAGACTCACGCACACAGACTTAGGCAGCCCAAATTCAGCGCCTGGGGCATAAGTTCCTGGAGGGGTGGCCACCTTCAGCCCCCACGGTAAGGTCCTGAGGAACCTTCCCCTTAGACAAGGGATCATGGAGGAGGTCTCTTCCGGAGCCTGGAGGGAGGCCTCAAGTGGTCCTTCCACCTCGGCATCCCAAAGTGCTAGGATTATAAGCATGAGCCACTGCACCTGGCCCCAACATCATTTATTGAACAGACTGTCGTTTCCACATTGTGTTTCTTGGCATTTCTGTCAAAAATCAGTTGACCGTAAATGCATGGATTCACTTCCGGGCTCTCTATTCTGTTTCATTGGTCTGTTTGTTTTTATGCCAATACCATGATGTTTTGATTATTATAGCTTTATAGTATATCTTGAAGTTAGGTAGTGTATTGTCTCCAGCTTTGTTCTTTTTGCTTAAGATTGCTTTGGCTATTTAGGGGTCTTTGTGGCCATTACTGACAGTTAAAATGGCCCTGGCTCATGTCTCCTGGGCCTCTACAGTACTTTAGGTGGGGAAGTACTGTGGCCCACATGTCCCAACAGGCTGTGTGTGGCACCTGACAGTGCTTTGTGCCACTGTGGAGCAGGTGTTACTCCCTCATACGAATTTTAGGATTATTTTATTTATTTCAGTGAAAAATGTCAATGAAATTTTGATAGGGATTGCATTGAATCTGTAGATTGTTTGGGGTTGTATGGACATTTTAACAATATTAATTCTTCCAATTCATGAACATGGGATGTCTTTTTTTTGGCACCTGATCTCAGATATGGGACAGCTTTCTAATTATTTGTATCTTCAATTTCTTTCACAAATGTTTTATAGTTTTCAGCATACAGATCTTTCACTTCCTTGGTTGGATTTATTTGCAAGTATTTTTTGTAGCTATTGTAAATGACATTGTTTTCTTGATTTCTTTGTTAGGGTATAGAAATGCTACAGATTGTTGTATGTTAATTTTATATCCTGCAACTTTACTGATTTCATTTATTCTAACATCTTATTGGTGGAATCTTTAGGGTTTTCTATAAGATCATGTCATCTGTAAACAGGGACAATTTAAGTTCTTCCTTTCCAATTTGGATACCTTTTATTTCTTCCTCTTGCCTAATTATTTTGGCTGAGGGCCAACTTGTTGGGTTTGTTGTTGTTGGTTTTTGTCTGTGTCTTTTGGTGTTTCGTGTTGCTGGCTTTTCCAGCACACAGTCACAGATATATGAGGCAGAAAGAAAACCCAGGGAACTCCTGTCATGTCATTCCTCAGGTCCCAAGGTCCCTACATGGTCTGCCTTCTTCTCTCCACCTTTTAGTGTTTGATATACATACGTTTATGTATGTAGTTATATATGTATGTGTAATACCCGGGGAAATATACAGAGATTTTAACTGTCCTTAGTGTAGGGCGTGGGGACAGGTGCATCTATTCTACCTTGCCTGGAAGTGGAAAAATCTTCAAGAAATCAATTTATCACCAACTGGCATGACAGAACTCCTGGTTTAGTGTCTAGCTGTCTCCACTAAAATCAATCACCATGCCATCAGGCACTCTCTTCCCTCTGGTGTGTACTGGTACCTGAAACAGCGTCCAGCACCCTGAGAGCACAGAACGCAGCTTCTTATGTGCCCCACCCAATAATCCCAAATCGAGCACAGACCTGGGAGCTGAAGAGACAAGCTGGAGGTCAGGCAGTTCTATTACTTAAGCCTGGTTCTTCCTGACTCCAAAAGCCAGGCGCCACCCCATGCTCCTTCCCAGCAGAAGCTGGTTTTCACCGGGTCAGGAGGACAGGATGGCTATTCCTGACCGTTGTACAGCAGTGCCACATCTCCTAGTTTCCAGAACATTTAATGTGTTGCTGTGGAGGCCTGGCAGCTCTGAAGTAGCCCCTTGCGCCCAGGACAAACCGGGCCTGGAGGGGTGGGGTGGGGTAAGCTGAAGCTTCCAGTATCCCACGTGGGCATTCTGTTGCTGAGGGCAACCGCCCCTCCCTGCAAGGGAGGGGAAGGAGCAGGCAGGCACACCCTTCCTCCCTCCACATTTCACTGGAGTTGACCTGTGTCCTACTGTGGTTGCACCTGGACCAGCCCAGAGGGACTGGAGTGACTCTTCCCGCAGGTAGGGCACAGCCAGCCTGGGCACAGGGCCTCACTGCAATCCCTGCGCCCCGCCTCCCTGGGGGATTTCCAGGGGTTGTCCTGCTGCTTGGTGAGCTGGGGGTGTGGGGGACCACAGATGAGGCAGGCGCCTAAATTGCTTGGGCGGAGTCCGGCTGCTCTCTCCCTCCAGGCCCTTTCCTGTGTCCTCGGGCCCCTCGGGTCCCTGCACCAGGCCAGCAGCAATCGGGTGTCAGAGGTTCAAGTCCAGGCTGACTCCTGGGATGCACCGACTTTGCCCAGGAGGGCTGGGGAGAGGGCAGCCCCAAAGTGTCATCTTTGATTATTCTTTGTCCCCAAAGCCAGCCTTGGGCATGTGCCCAGCACAGGGAGAGCTGCTGCCTCTGTGGGCTTGAGTCATTTTTGCTTCCTTGCCCCTCTCTGCTCTGTTTGGTTTAAAAAACAAAAACCAACACCCATGGGTGAGGCGAGGCGAGGCGAGGCTTGCCTTGATCCACCCGCTTCCTCCCCTGCAGCCTCGGGCCCCATCCTCCCGCGTGGCCGCACTAGGGGTGCTGGGGGCGGAGTGGGGACCAGACCTGAGTGGGTTCTGGGTTCGGCTTCGCAGCAGGAGCAGCTGGGGCATCATCAGTTGGGCAGGTGACCCAGGATCTGAGCAGGAATCTTCCAGGTGGAGGTGGGGCCGCCCCTCTGCTTGCCACAGCTGCCTTCTGCTCTGGGGGCAGCACTGGCTGAGAATCCAGTGAAGTAAGGCCTTTGAAATGGTTTTGATTGTAAAAGTAATGTTTATGTTTAGCCATTCCTTTTTTTATTTTTTATTTTTTGAGACGGGTCTCCCTCTGTCACCCAGGCTGGAGTGCAGTCGTGAAATGTGGGCTCACTGCAACCTCCACCTCCCAGGTTCAAGTGATTCTCCTGCCTCAGCCTCCTGAGTAGTTGGGATTACAAGTGCCTGCCACCACACCTGACTAAGTTTTGTATTTTTTAGTAGAGATGGAGTTTCACCATGTTGGCCAGGCTGGTCTCAAACTCATATCCTCAAGTGATCCACCCTCCTCGTCCTCCCAAAGTGCTGGGATTTTGCCATGAGCCACCACGCTCAGCCATGTTTAGCCATTTTTAAAAGGTGTGAACAGATAATTAAGTCTATTAGCAACATTAGAAAATTTAAGTTAAAATTTAAATGACTCTAGCAAGAATTAGCCTTTAGGTGCCCTGGGTCCCCCTCCCCACCGCCCCCCACCCCGCCGCCTTCTGAGAAGCGTTTTGTAATTTTTCTTATTTATAAAATGGGTTTGATTCAAAACTGACTTTTCCTCTTCACAGAGTCTCACAGGTCCTTCCCCAGGTCCAAGAGGCTCTTCTGTGGTCTAATGACAAGTAGCTGCCTAGCCGTGGTGGCACCTCCTATCACATGTTAAGGGACCCCTCCCCAGGGCCACACCTGGCAGAAGGTGGCTTATGATGTTCGCAGCTTGAAAGTAGTGTAAACCAAAGATAAAATTCTAAGCCCACTCCCCCAGCCATCGGAATGGACCCCTCCTCTTGGCCAGGGCACTCCAAAGTTAACCTGAAAAACCGGTTCAGGCTGTGAAGAGAAGGTGGAGTGGACATGCCTCATTTATGTCCTCCTCCCTTTTGGAATTCAGCAAAGCTGACCAGCATGAACATTAACACAGACCTTAAGTCTGATTAGTGGCATTTACAATCTATACTCTCTGAAGCGTGCTACCTGGAGGCTTCCTTTGCATGATAAAACTTTGGTCTCCACAACCCCTTATCATAACCTAGACACTCCTTTCTAGTGATAATAACTCTTTCAACCAATTGCCAATAAAAAAATTTTGAATCTACCTATAACCTGGAACCTCCCTGCTCCACCTTCGAGTTGTCCTACCTTTCTGGACAGAAGCAATGTGGATCTTGCATGTATTTGATTGATGTCTCATGTCTCCCTAAAATGTATACAATTAGGCTGTGCCCAGATCACCCTGGGCACATGTTCTCAGGCCCTCCTGAGGTCTCTGTCTCGGGCCATTGGTCACTCAGATTCGGCTCAGAATAAATCTCTTCAAATATTTTTCAGAGTTTGACTCTTTTTGTCGACAATAA